AATGTTTCTGTACTTGAAAAATTGAGACCCGACTTTGTATAGAAAGTACTTCAAGGTACCACAATCTGTTACCACCAGTGAGCATTTCCCATCCGGTTGCCATAGTGAAAGCTTGTCAAGGAAGCAGGTTTGGAAAATTTTAAAAAGGGATGTTTGTAGAAAATTATCAGAGGTCTCCAGGGCTTCATGAAACACTTACAACAGAACTCAAGCCCTGCTTCAACAGAACGCTTCACTTTCCTCAAAACCTTGCAAAGGCCAGGCGCAGTGGCTCACGCCTGTAATCCCAGCACTTTGGTAGGCCGAGGTGAGCGGATCACAAGGTCAGGAGTTGCAGACCAGGCTGGCCAAAATGGTGAAACCCCGTCTCTACTAAAAATACAAAATAAATAAATAAATAAATAAATAAAAATTAGCCGGGCGTGGTGGCGGGCGCCTGTAATCCCAGCTACTCCGGAGGCTGAGACAGGAGGATCGCTTGAACCTGGGAGACGGAGGTTGCGGTGACCTGAGATCGCGCCACTGCACGCCAGCCTGGGCAACAAGAGGGAAACTCCGTCTCAAAAAGAAAAAAAAAAAACTTGCAAGTATTACCTTTTGCTGAATGTGTTACTCAACCTGCTGAAAGTTAACAATTTATAGAGCTCTGATCTTTCCGGGAGAAAACAGACCCAATAATAACTGGCAAGGCAGAGGCCCAGAAGGAGCAGGTCAGACTACGCCTCCAATTTCTTTTGAGTTTCGTTGGCTTTAGGATCGCCGTGCCTACTTCAAGTGTTCACTTTCCCCTTGCCTTTCTCTTTGTCTCTCTCTTCACCAGCTGCCCCTGCTTCCTGGGTCTCCTGGCTTAAGCAGCTGACCAGGTCCTCCGCGGGCTTGCGTGTCCTCCCACCCCCGGTTCCGCCTCCAGCTGCAGCTCCGGGAGCCCTCTAGGTTGACAAGAGGGGCGAGGCGATGGCTAGCGGAGGGGCGGGCGTCGCTAGCTGAGAGACTGGTTGGCCGCGGGCGCGGCGGCGGCGCAGGCGCACTGGGTTCGCCGCGCCGAACTGCAGCCATGGAGCAGGCACCTCCGGACCCCGAGCGGCAGCTCCAGCCGGCGCCCTTGGAGCCGCTGGGCTCCCCAGACGCTGGGCTGGGGGCTGCGGTCGGCAAGGAAGCGGAGGGGGCCGGAGAAGAGAGCTCTGGGGTCGACACGGTGAGGAGAAGGGGCGGCAGAGCCCTCATGGCTTGTTGTTGTTGTTTTATTTACTTTTGTCCAGATGACACACAATAATTTTTGGTTGAAGAAGATAGAAATCAGTGTTTCAGAAGCAGAAAAACGAACTGGAAGAAATGCCATGAACATGCAAGAAACATATACTGCTTACCTCATTGAAACAAGGTGGGTAACAGAAATTACACCTGGGCAGGTAGAAAATAACAAGTGTTGTTCTGTTCCTTTTCAGGTCAGTTGAACATACCGATGGTCAGAGTGTCCTAACAGACTCACTATGGCGGCGATATAGTGAATTTGAGTTGTTGAGAAGCTACCTTTTAGTTTACTATCCACATATTGTTGTGCCACCTCTGCCAGAAAAACGGGTAAGAAGTGAAATGGCAGTAGTTTAGAAGTAGACTATTCTTAATGATTATTTTGTTTACCTAGGCAGAATTTGTTTGGCATAAACTCTCTGCTGACAACATGGATCCAGATTTTGTGGAGAGGCGACGGATTGGTTTAGAAAACTTTCTCTTGAGGATTGCTTCACATCCCATCCTTTGTAGAGACAAAATCTTCTATCTGTTTTTAACACAGGTATTTTTCTTTTATTTAGTCTTAGTAAAATATAATGATTTCTAAAATTAACTTCAATTTTTAGGAAGGTAACTGGAAGGAGACTGTGAATGAAACTGGGTTTCAGCTGAAGGTAAGAATATTTATATGAAATTTGCCATGTTCATTGTATTAAGTGAACAAATTATTTTTTCCAGGCAGACTCCAGGTTAAAAGCGCTTAATGCAACATTCAGAGTGAAAAACCCAGACAAGTAAGGTTTTGTTTTAATAACAGTTACAATGTAAAAACGATGTTTTATTTGTTTCCTGTTTCAGGAGATTTACTGACCTTAAGCACTATAGTGATGAACTGCAGTCTGTCATCTCACATCTTCTTCGAGTCAGAGCTGTAAGTGGTCCCCAAAAGCTTTTTGATGCACATAAAAGCAATTTCTATTAAATATTTATTTCAGAGAGTAGCAGATCGACTCTATGGTGTATATAAAGTACATGGGAATTATGGTCGAGTTTTCAGGTAAGCATCATACAAACTTTAAAAATAATTAGTTTTCATTCCTGTCCAAAATCTTGACTTTCAGGCATTCTTGGAGTCTTTTCTTTTTTTTAATTTCATGGAGCTACAAAATACTAGAGCGACCCTTGTGGTTTTTCAGTTCGAGTTCTAGATCCAAGAGGTGAGGGTGGACTTCAGGTTGTCTGAAGTCTCTGTTGCTTTTGGTTTTATCTTTTACTCCCTAGTGAATGGAGTGCCATAGAAAAAGAAATGGGTGATGGACTGCAGAGTGCTGGTCATCATATGGATGTGTAAGTACCTCGAGAACTTTTGTGAAGCCTGACTATGCAATGTGTGTTTTTTTTTTTAAAACAGGTATGCATCTTCTATTGATGATATTTTGGAAGATGAAGAACATTATGCAGATCAGTTAAAAGAGTATCTTTTTTATGCAGAAGCATTGCGGTAAGTTTAATAAAAGTTCCAGGTGCAGCCACAGTTAAATGGCAGCACATTTTTTCATCTGTAGGGCTGTGTGCAGGAAACATGAACTTATGCAGTATGACTTGGAGATGGCTGCTCAGGACTTAGCATCCAAGAAGCAGCAGTGTGAGGAACTGGTAACTGGGGTGAGTATTTTCCTTTTGGCCTCTGATGATACTTATCCATTCATCTGTTTCTGTTTCCTTTTAGACTGTGAGAACATTCTCTTTGAAGGGAATGACTACCAAGCTCTTTGGTCAAGAAACTCCAGAGCAGAGAGAAGCCAGAATAAAGGTGCTAGAAGAACAAATAAATGAAGGAGAACAACAGCTAAAGTCTAAAAATCTGGAAGGCAGGTAAAGATGCTGCGATGTTTAAGTAAGCTAGGAATAATAATAATGGCTATACCTTTTATTTCAGAGAATTTGTGAAAAACGCATGGGCTGATATTGAACGCTTCAAAGAACAAAAGAACCGAGACTTAAAGGAGGCCCTCATAAGCTATGCAGTCATGCAGATCAGTATGTGCAAAAAGGTAGGGTTTTTCCTGTTTCAGTGAAGATATATTCACATTTTAAAGTTTTTATTTTTATTTTTAGGGAATTCAAGTTTGGACCAATGCTAAGGAATGCTTTAGCAAGATGTAATCCTGTGAATTGAATTTCTCTTCAATCAAAGTGCCCCAAAACAGAAGCACAAGTAAATAAAAGAAATTTAAGTCACTACCTAGTATACATAAACATATACAATAAGTTAAATAAATTCAGCTTTCTTTAACTTAATTGTGGTCGTGTTAATGTAGCACAAAAAATATATTTTAATGAAGATTAAATATTATAATTTGAGGTTTTGGGGACTGGTGCTGATTCCAAAAAGTTAATTTAATAATATATACCAACAGATTGTTTGTCACGCTTCTGAACCAATGACTGAATGTCAAGATGTTCGTTAATTTCTAGATGTTTGTTTCAAGACCAGCTGTTTCAGATCTATTAATGTAGGGAATTTTTCCCTAAGATTGAATTCCTATATTTACTTGGTAAGATCCACTAATCTGTTATAGGGAGTTGTTTTCTCTTGCCTTATAGTTGAGCTATTTGGTTTGACAAAGCTCAGCAGAAACTTGATGTGAAAAATCTACGATTTTCTTCTACATTCATTGATGCCCCTTGTAATGTTTGCATACACTAGAAAATGCCTTCAATTTGTGTTTTACCAGAATTTTGATACTGGTCAGAAATTTTATACTGCCAACAAAGAAGACTCAACTTCTCAGATCTATAATGGGATACATTGTCATCCTCTAGCAACTCCTATATAGAAAGTTTTAACTGAATATGTTACATATAAGAATTAAATTCTTCTCAAATAATTCTTAACCTCAGTAATGAGCCTAAATTTACTCTGCTTGGCTCTCTACACATGGCATTTCAGGGTATAAGATGTAGCATTTCAATGTGTAAGATATATGTACTAAACATATGTGTTGCTATCTTCATCATTAACATCCTTCTTTTCTATTGCTTGGCTGTAATTTTTGTAAAGATAAATTATATTGTTTTTTTGTATGTGTGTTTGTAGTATATGTTCAGAAGGCAAGCATCTTCATTTTGCTAGCTTTGCAGAATCTTAAAATGTGTACTCGTTATTTCTAATGATGTAAAAAAAAATCCCTAGTCCTGTTTAGCATTTGACTTTTTTATATGTTTTAAATGTTGCTGGATTTTTGTGCTGTTTGCCAAACTTATACAATAAATAAATGAAATATTGTGCTGATTTTCAGATGATTTTTGTTAATTTAACAAAGT